GGTGACTCAGTCTGGCTGGTAGGCGAGAGAGGTAGGGAAAGCAGGTCTGAGACACAGGGAGGTGTAGGGATTTGGGGAACTCAGGGGAGGGAGGAGCCAGGGAAAGGAAGACCCTCAGGCACTCCTTACTGAGAGGGTCCCCCAAATAAGAACTTCTCGCCCCTGGCACCCTTTCCCGTTGTTTTTGCAGAATTTCTAGACCATTTATGTGTCCTTTGAAGACACACCCTAGGCAGGGTTTATAGGCTCAGCTGTGAGATGTTCTAAGAGTTAGACTTGGCTTCACCCTTCTCAGGTGTAGGACCTTGGGCTGAAAACTTATCTTCTTCTGGGTTCCAGTTTTCTTATCTACAAAATGAGGTTGAAAATAGTTCAATAGCCTGACATAGCACAGGCTCTCAATGGGAACTGCCCATCATTATTTTGTCACTATCCTTGACTCCTTCCTACCCTTGCCACCTCCACCCACTTCCAGGCCCTGCTGAGTTAAACTCTCTCTCTTTTTTTTTTTTTTTTTTTTTGAGATGGAGTCTTGCTCTGTTGCCCAGGCTAGAGTGCGGTGGTGCAATCTCAGCTCACTGCAACCTCCGCCTCCTGGGTTCCAGAGATTCTTCTGCCCCAGCCTCCCAAGTAGCTGGGATTACAGGTGCACACCACCACACCCAGCTAATTTTTGTAGTTTTAGTAAAGATGGGGTTTCACCATGTTGGCCAGGCTGGTCTGGAACTCCTGACCCCAAGTAATCCACCTGCCTCAGCCTCCCAAAGTGCTGGGATTACAGGGCCGAGCCACCGTGCCCAGCCAGATTTAACCTATCTTAACCAGGCCACTTTTCTGTTATCACACCCTCTGCCCCATTCAAGGGGCAGCAAAGCATAAATGCAAATTGCCTGGACTGCAGGGCCAGGCTGAGGGATTCAAATCCTGGCTCTGATACTTCCTGGCTGGGATGACCTTCCCCTCCACACTTCATTTTCCTCCTCTGTACAAGGATGATAGTAGCACCTCCTCTTAAAACATTGCTATGGGGATTAAATAAATTAATGCACATAAGGACAGTTTCCAGTGTATAATAAGTGCTAGCAATTAATACTGTAATTAATATATAACAATACCCTCACTGGTCTTCTGGCTTCTACTCTGCCTTCTTAAAATCATGGTTCTTGAAAATAGCTGTGGCCCTAGAGGTTGGGCGCGGTGGCTCACACCTGAAATCCCAGCACCATGGGAGGCCGAAGTGGGCGGATCACCTGAGGTCAGGAGTTTGAGACCAGCCTGGCCAACATGGTGAAACTCCATCTTTACCAAAAATACAAAAAAAAAAAAAAAAATTAGCCAGGCGTGGTGACGGGCACCTGTAATCCCAGCTACTCAGGACGTTGAAGCAGGAGAATCACTTGAACCTGGGAGGTGGAGGTTACAGTGGGCTGATATCTCGCCACTGCACACCAGCTTGGGTGACAGAGCAAGACTCCGTGCAAAAAAAGAAAGAGGTGGGCACAGTGGCTCACCCCTGTAATCCCAGCACTTTGGGAGGCCAAGACGGGTGGATCACGAGGTCAGGAGATCGAGACCAGCCTGGCCAACATGGTGAAACCCTGTCTCTACTAAAAATACAAAAATTAGCTGGGTGTTGTGGTGAACACCTGTAATCCCAGCTACTTGGGAGGCTGAAGCAGGAGAATCGCTTGAACTCGGGAGGCAGAGGTTGCAGTGAGCCAAGATTGCGCCACTGCACTCCAGCCTGGGGGACACAGCGAGATTCCATCTCAAAAAAAAGAGAGAGAGAGAGACCGAAGTGTCACTTCAAACTAATACAATGTGTGGAGCTCATTTAGATCTTAAGTCAAGCAAATCAAGTGTAATAAAAAGATATTTATGAGATATGATGTTTGACATTTAGCTTCAGAATCATTTGGGAAGAGTGGATGGGGGGTAAATCAAACAATACTGGTCATGAGTGAATAATTATTTTAAAAACTTTTTTTTTAAAGATACGGGGTATCACTCTGTTGCGCAGGCTGGAATGCAGTAACACAATCATAGCTCATTGCAGACATGAACTCCTGGGTGAGTCCCCACTCCCTACCCCCGTGAAATAGGCATGCCAGGTTCCTTCCGTATCTTCCTCCAGGTCCCCCCTCTATCCTCCACGGCCCCATCCAAGCCAGGGATGAAATTTAACGGCAAGAAGGGCGCAGTTGACGCGGCGTCAATGAACTGAGACTAAGTCAAAAGCCGGGTAAAGCTAGGTCTTCGACGTGAAGCCCCGCCTTGCTCCTAAACAGTGTGATCCCTCATTTTAGGCCCTCCAACCCTATCCCCATCAGCCTGGTCATCACCGGCGTCACCCCCGCCCCGCGCCCTGCCCCTAGGTTCCTGTGCCAGCAAGATGCTGGAGCGAGGCGCGGAGTCCGCGGCCGGGGCTACCGATCCTAGTCCCACTGGCAAGGAACCAGTGACCAAAGAAGGTGAGAGTGCCCCGCCTGTGAGTAGGGAGCATTCCTGGAGCCCACCAGCCCTCCTGTCCCCCAGCTCCCCACCAGGGCCCACCGCAGAAGCCCAGCCAGTCAGCTCCAGGGCCCACCGCGTCCGCGGGCTCGCCTCCCCGGCCTCGCCGGCGGCCCCCGCCCCAGCGCCCGCACCGCTGCCCCGACTGTGACAAGGCCTTCTCGTACCCGTCCAAGCTGGCCACGCACCGCTTAGCACACGGAGGCGCCCGACCCCACCCATGCCCAGACTGCCCCAAGGCCTTCTCCTACCCCTCCAAGCTGGCAGCCCACCGCCTCACGCACAGCGGCGCCCGCCCGCACCCGTGCCCACACTGCCCGAAGTCCTTTGGCCACCGCTCCAAGCTGGCGGCTCACCTCTGGACCCACGCACCCACCCGCCCCTACCCGTGCCCCGACTGCCCCAAGTCCTTCTGCTACCCTTCCAAGCTGGCGGCCCACCGCCACACGCACCACGCCACCGACGCCCGCCCCTATCCTTGCCCGCATTGCCCCAAGGCTTTCTCATTTCCCTCCAAGCTGGCCGCCCATCGCCTATGTCACGACCCCCCAACCGCGCCCGGCAGCCAGGCGACTGCCTGGCACCGATGCTCCAGCTGCGGCCAGGCCTTTGGCCAGAGACGCTTACTGCTCCTTCATCAACGCAGCCACCACCAGGTGGAGCACAAGGGGGAGAGAGACTGAGCCCTCCCTTGGCTCACTGTCCCCTTCTGCCGCCAGCCCTAGCCAGTAAGAGGTGGGATTTCTAAGACCGACTGTATGAGCTCGCCTCTTCCAGATAGCTGGCAGAGGGCAGGGCAAGGGATTGGCCATTTATACTGGGCTCGAGCTCAGAAGCCCGAGGAACTCTTTGCTCCCCTGCTTTGGGGAGATCTCAAACCATGGACGTGGAGCTGTGGTTTGACAGCGCTGGCTCTGCTTCTCCCCACACACTTACATGGCAAAGGTAAAAAGTCTGCTACTATCGTGGGTTGATGAGGATTGTGGGCAAACAGGCTCTCTTGTTAAAAGTTTAAACTGGTGTCTCCACTTTGGCCATATGACGGTATCTAAGAAATTGAAAATACATACATGCTTGTCTCAACTCTTCCACTTGTAGGAATTTATTCTATAAAC